ATGCGGGGTGAGGCCCGAGCGCTCACACTTCGTGTAGGGCGGGCAGGGGCCTGACCTCTTGCAGGGCAGTGGCCTTGGTGCCCTACCCCTGCCCTGCGCAGTATTTATTGCTAAATTATTGTCCAGGAGGGGCAGCACTGGGCCTGGCCCCCCGGGTATTTATTGCTGTACATAGTGTATGTTTGTGATATATAAGGTTTTCTTTATTTTGTATATGATCAATAAACCTTTTAAAGAGACTGGCAGGTGCTTCTTTGGGGCGACGCGGCGGGCGGAGCCGGAAGGGGTGGGTGGGGGCGGGGCCCATCTTGCGCATGCGCCCTGAGCGCGGCCTGCCGTGTGAGGCGGAAGCGGAAGAGCAGGTCTCCAGGGGAGCGATGGCAGCCGGGGGTCTGAGCCGCTCCGAGCGCAAAGCGGCGGAGCGGGTCCGGAGGTTGCGGGAGGAGCAGCAGAGGGAGCGCCTCCGCCAGGTACGCCGCCGCCGCTCCCCGGCCCGGCCATGCCCGGCCCGCGCCGCCGCTCACCGTCCGCCTGCCCGCAGGTGTCGCGCATCCTGAGGAAGGCGGCGGCGGAGCGCAGCGCCGAGGAGGGCCGGCTGCTGGCCGAGAGCGCGGACCTGGTAACGGAGCTGCAGGGCCGGAGCCGGCGGCGCGAGGGCCTGAAGCGGCGGCAGGAGGAGGCGAGTTCCGCGTGCGGCGCGCGGGCGCCCCCGGTTTCGGGAGCAGCTGGGGCGACGGGCGGTCCCGGGTGGGGCGGCCCGGGGCGGTGACCACCCTGGCGTCTTGGCAGGTGTGCGACGACCCGGAGGAGCTGCGGGGGAAGGTCCGGGAGCTGGCCAGCGCCGTCCGGAACGCCAAATACTTGGTCGTCTACACAGGCGCGGGAATCAGCACGGTAGGGAGGGAGGCGGAGGCGTACCCCAGGACGGAGTATGAGCTCCAGTAATCGCGAAAAACTCGCCTTTAAAGCAGCTCTAAGGTTTTTTCTCTTAAAGAAACGAAATGACCAAAACTTACCTAAGGTAAACGCTTTTTAAACGCTTGGCCTCTGTGTTACAGCCAGTTAAAAAAAACAAGGAGTAGAGATACGAATGGGGTGTAGTAGCCGACTGCTCGCAGGCACCCCCAGGTTATGTGGACAGAGCTAAGCCCAAAGTTGTGATTTTCCACTCTGTTCTGTCCATGTCGAGGGAAGATAAGTAGAAAGTGACACAGTAAGAGCCAGAATACACCAGGTGAAGGAGAGAATTGCATTGTGTTTTGAGAAGTTTCACTGACAAGTTATCCTGGGCTGTGGGACATCACTAGCTTTGAAAGTGTAGCTGGCACCTCGTCCATCTAATTTGATGGGTGTGTGTGGGGTGTTGGGCACGCGTCGGCCTAGCAGATCTGAACCCAGGTGATTTCTGTTCTCAGGAAGCTTTTAGGTGACAAGGATCAGGCATGTGAACAAATAACCATACTGTAAAGCTGGCTGTGCTGGGTCGCTAGAGCAAACTCAGACACACACTCTGCGCTCTTGGAGTTGGGAAACCCACCTGCGTTGGCTTTTTGTGGGAGGTGGCCTTGATTGGGCCTTGAAGGATGGGTGAGATTTACAGAAGGTTGGAATGAGGCACTCCAAGCAAAGAACAGCAGAGGCTCAGCAGCAAGAATGCAAAAAGGGAGTTCACTACTGACTCAAATACCCGGAGCCCTGGGGTTTAGTCTCCTCCCTCCACAAGTCACATGTAAAAGTCCAGTCATGCTGGGCGCGGTGGCTCATGCCTATAATCCTAGCACTTTGGGAGGCCGAGGTGGGCGGATCATGAGGTCAGTAGTTCAAGAACAACCTGGCCAACACGGTGAAACCCTGTCTCTACTAAAAATACAAAAATTAGTCGGGCATGGTGGCGGGCACCTGCAATCCCAGCTACTCGAGAGGCTGAGGCAGGAGAATCACTTGAAACTGGAAGGCGGAGGTTGCAGTGAGCCGAGATCATGCCACTGCATTCCAGCCTGGGCGAAAGAGCTAAACTCCGTCTCTCAAAAAAAAAAAAAAAAAAAAAAGTCCAGTCATGTAATTATGTAACAGTCACGTGACCTGTTATGGAACTTCCAATGGCAACTAAAAGCACATGCAGCTAGTGGATTTCATCGGAGTGTTTGAGGTTCCCGTCTTGAATGTGACTGTCGGAACTACTGTCCGGGGGGGTGGTGCATTTTTCTGAGTTTAAGCAGGAGTCGGGAGTCCCCAAAAGGGAACACAAGACACCTTGATCCTGGCATATCTTGTGTGCCCTCTGTGGGCCTCAGTTTGTTTCACAGGATTGAAAACCTGGGAAGTTAGATGCTCATCTCATCTGAAGAAGTTGTTCTGCCTTTGTTAAGGTGGAGCGGGAATAGTCAGCACTGGGACATGAGAATGGACAGTCGCCTGGACCCACCTAGGGATTCACCATTTGCTAAATGTGTGAGCTGTGGGCTCGGCCCTGGGGGCACTTTTGACTTGGCTTACCTTTTTTCTCGACATGCAGGCAGCGTCTATCCCAGACTACCGGGGCCCTAATGGAGTGTGGACACTGCTTCAGAAAGGGAGAAGCGTTAGGTAAGCGGGCCAGGCATGGCCTCCCACATAGGCTCCTCACCTTGCCTTCCTTTCTGCCTGGCAGTGCTGCCGACCTGAGCGAGGCCGAGCCAACCCTCACCCACATGAGCATCACCCGTCTGCATGAGCAGAAGCTGGTAAGAGCCCTGGGTGGCTGGTACACTTGCCATCCCTCCCCTTGCCACCCGTTCTGCCTTCCAGGTGCAGCATGTGGTGTCTCAGAACTGTGACGGGCTCCACCTGAGGAGTGGGCTGCCGCGCACGGCCATCTCCGAGCTCCACGGGAACATGTACATTGAAGTGAGCAGTCCTGCAGGGACCCAGGGTCTCCAGGGTCCCACTCACTGTGCCCTCTTGCCTCTAGGTCTGTACCTCCTGCGTTCCCAACAGGGAGTACGTGCGGGTGTTCGATGTGACGGAGCGCACTGCCCTCCACAGACACCAGACAGGCCGGACCTGCCACAAGTGTGGGACCCAGCTGCGGGACACCATTGTGCACTTTGGGGAGAGGGGGACGTTGGGGCAGCCTTTGAACTGGGAAGCGGCGACCGAGGCTGCCAGCAGAGCAGACACCATCCTGTGTCTAGGGTCCAGCCTGAAGGTACGTGCCGATGACACAATGAGTGAACCGAGTGTGTGCGGTGTCTGTCTGTCTGCTTCCACAGGTTCTAAAGAAGTACCCACGCCTCTGGTGCATGACCAAGCCCCCTAGCCGGCGGCCGAAGCTTTACATCGTGAACCTGCAGGTAACTCGGGTGCTGAGAGCCACGTCCTTAGATGTTACTCTCACTCGGCTTTCCCTGTCCTCAGTGGACCCCGAAGGATGACTGGGCTGCCCTGAAGCTACATGGGAAGTGTGATGACGTCATGCGGCTCCTCATGGCCGAGCTGGGCTTGGAGATCCCCGCCTATAGCAGGTGAGTGAGCCGCTGCAGCAGCCTGCTTCCCCGCCCGCCTGATGCCGCTTTCCCTTTTTGGCAGGTGGCAGGATCCCATTTTCTCACTGGCGACTCCCCTGCGTGCTGGTGAAGAAGGCAGCCACAGTCGGAAGTCGCTGTGCAGAAGCAGAGAGGAGGCCCCGCCTGGGGACCGGGGTGCACCGCTTAGCTCGGCCCCCATCCTAGGGGGCTGGTTTGGCAGGGGCTGCACAAAACGCACAAAAAGGAAGAAAGTGACGTAATCACGTGCTCGATGAAGAACAGTTGGCACTTTGCAGATGGCCAGTGTCACGGTGAAGGCTGGGTTGCCCCCACGGGTCTAGGGAGAACGAACTCTTTGGGGATGACATTTTCACCGTGACATTTTTAGCCATTTGTCCTTGAGGAAGCCCCTTGCACTGCTGCGGTTGTACCCTGATACGGCCTGGCCATCGAGGACACCTGCCCATCCGGCCTCTGTGTCAAGAGGTGGCAGCCGCACCTTTCTGTGAGAACGGAACTCGGGTTATTTCAGCCCCGGCCTGCAGAGTGGAAGCGCCCAGCGGCCTTTCCTCGCTCACCAGGCCAGTCTCAGGGCCTCACCGTATTTCTACTACTACTTAATGAAAAAGTGTGAACTTTATAGAATCCTCTCTGTACTGGATGTGCGGCAGAGGGGTGGCTCCGAGCCTCGGCTCTATGCAGACCTTTTTATTTCTATTAAACGTTTCTGCACTGGCTTCCGGTGTCCCCGAGTGGTCGGCGCGGGCTC